CTGCTTTTCATTTTTCCCACTCTAAGCGATGGAGAGGATGGCAGCAAGGCCAGGGGGCCTATGTGCAGGAAGGCTAGGGCGCAGTGGGCTTCTGGCAGAGGAAGGCAAGGCTGCCAACCCGGGTGGGGGCCGAGAGGCGCGTGGTAAGGCTGGGGCAGGGGACTGAGATGGGGATAGGGTGGGGAGCCAGAAGCAGGGGGCGGCGAGGCCAGTAGGGTTCGGGTCGGCAGTCTAGATGTGATTAGCAGACGGAGGTGGGACCCGAACCCCGGCTGAAGCTGAAACTGAAGCTGAAGAGGCGCCAGGGGCAGAGCCACCCTGTCACTACCATTTGGGCAGATCTCAGAAAGGAAGCGGGGCAGGAATCAAGGCATTTCGAAACAGGAGTGAGTAGAAAATAACCTCGAGCCCAGGGCCCGGGTGGTGGCAGCGGCGGGGAAGGGGCCCCGCGCGCGAAGGGGCTGCCGAGGTGGGTCCGCTCCGCGGGGAAGCCCAGGACAGAGCGCGGCGGAGGCTCGCGCCGTGGTGCGGGGCCCTGAGGCCGGGCGGCACCCACCCGCCAGCGCCCCGGCCTTGCGTACCTGAGGCGGCCGCCTGGCTCCCCTCCACTCCCTGGCAGTCCCCGACGCCGCCAGCCGACCCTGGGCGGGCTGTGGGGCTCCAGGAGCCCGGCCCCTCAGCCGCCTGCAGGTCAGACATCTGCAGCCCGCGCACGGAGCTCTCCGCTGCCAGCCGCGAGTGGCTCCGGAAACAGCCGAAGGCCGAGCGAGCGCCGAGCACAGCCGAGCGCAGCCTGCAGGCCGGAAGAAGCGGCGCGGCGGCCGCTTGAAAAGCTAGCTGACCCAGGGGCGGCCACAGGAGCTCTGGCCCGCTGAGGCTGGCGATGAGGCCGCAGGGAGGGTTACTGCGTGCTTGTGACAGACGATTTTTAAAGTCAGGGCTTGAAAGAACAAACAAAACCTGGGGAAGAGTCAGGAAGACACTGCCGGAAATCGTGGTATCCATAGAGACGCTATCGGAAGTTGGGGTTGCTAGGAAGCCGCGGCGCGTCTGCTAAGCTGCAAATGGCTGAAGTCCCGGAGGATTATGATTCCGGCCCAGATGAAGATGGAGAGCTGGAGCCTGAGAGGCCTGAACTGCCTGGACTTCATAAATTGTATGAAAATGCCGAACCAGACACCATGGCAAAGGCAGACTCGAAGCTACCAGCAGAGATTTACCAAGAGCCACAGCCAGAGACCGAGGAAGAGGACTTCAAAGAGGGGGAGCCAGACAGTGCTAAGAACGTGCAGCTGAAACCTGGCGGGACGTCCCAGGAAGGAATTGCCAAGGAGTCCAAGAGAGACGTACCAAGCGAAACTGAACCAGGGATACACCAAGAGGTAAAGTCGGAAACATCCAGAGAGATGGGAGAGTTTTTCAAAGATTTGGAGGCCCCTATGGATGAAACGCATAAAGAGTCAGACCTAGAGCCACCAGAGGAGGCTAAACCAAATGTTACAGAGGATGTGTTCCTAGAGTCAGCTATGGAAACAGATCCAGATCCAGTGCCACCAACGGAAACCATGTCTGAGGTTTCGGGGGCCACAGTCAGAGAGAGAAATTTAGAATTACTAGAGGAGGAGACTGAACCGGGGGTTCCAGAGGAATCACTTAGAGTGCAACATGAAGAGACAGGTCTAGAGCCTCCAGAGCAGACCAAACAAGATTTTCCAAGTGAGAAACTAGGAGAATCACTTGAAGAGACAGATCTTCAGCCACCAAAGATGACCAAACCAGAGACTCCAGAGGAGACACAAAGAGAGTCAACTGAGAAGAAAAGGACAGAGCCACCCGAGCAGGCTAGACTGGAATTTCTGGAGAAGGAACCAAGAAAGTCTAGTGAGGAGGCAGGTCTAGAGCCTCCAGAAGAGACTCAACCAGAGGTTCCAGAGGAGATGCAAAGAAAGGCAACTGAGGAGAAAGGGACAGAACTACCTGAGCGGACTAAACCAGACTTTCCAGACCACAAGCCAAGAAAGTCTACTGATGAGAACGTTCCTGAGCCACTAGAAGAGATCAAATTAGAGTTTCCTGAGGAAGAATCAAGAAAAACAAATGAGGAAACAATTCTAGAACAATCAGAAATGATGAAACCAGAAAGTCCAGAAGAGATAAGAAAGTCAAATGAGAAAAAAAATCCACAGCCACCAGAGGAGACTGGTCCAGTGCTACCACAGGAGATCAACCCACAAGTTGAAGAGAAAACACAAACAAAGCCAACTGAGAAAATTCTAGAGTTACCAGATGAAACCAAACCAAGGGAGACACATGTAGAATTTTCCAAGGAAGACAGGCCAGAACCAATAAAGTCTAAGTATTCTGTAGGAAACGATGAGCTAGAGCACCGTGAGCCTAAAAGAGGAAAGTTGTCACTAAGTGACAAATTTAGAAAAGAATATTACGCATTAGGATCTCTCAGAGAAAGTGAAGAATCAATTGGTACACATTATGAGTTTTTGCAACCACTCCAAAAATTGCTTAATGTCAGTGAAGAATGCTCATACTCAGATCCCTCAGAGTCTCAGACAGAATTAAGTGAGTTCGTTCATGAAAAGGAAGTTGTAGATTTGTCCCAAGAGTTGAAGGAACGGGTCTCTGAAGATGACGAAACCCAGCCAGAAAAAGGGACTGAGTTACAATTTGAGCATCTTAATTGGGATCCAGAGGAAGTTGCAGAGTGGATTAGCCAGCTAGGCTTCCCTCAATACAAGGTATACAAAAATAAGATGTTTTGAAATCACATTTTTTTAAGTGATGTCCTTGTTGTATTGACAGGAGTGTTTTATCACAAACTTCATCAGTGGCCGAAAACTCATTCACGTCAACTGCTCAAACCTCCCTCAGATGGGGATAACAAACTTTGAGGACATGAAGGTGAGTTGTGTCCAAAGTTTCCCTACAGAGCAAGTCTAATTAAAAATTTATCCTTGCGTTTCAGGCAATTTCTCGGCATACGCAGGAGCTCCTGGAAATTGAAGAGCCATTATTCAAACGCTCCATCAGCCTTCCCTATAGGGATATTATCGGCTTATATTTAGAGCAAAAAGGTCATACTGGGATAAAATCTGATTCCTTGACTTTATCTGAATTTGTCAAAGCAGCAGGATTACAGGATTATGCTCCAGAAATAACTGCCCCTGAAGAGAATGAGGAATTACCTTGCACTGAACCATAGGGGAAATCCACTTCACAGAGCTTGAAAGATCAAACTAAATTACTTGAGGGAAGAGGTATGGTCTTTTTTGGTTTTCTTTTTCTCCTTTTTTTTTTTTTTATTTTTTTGAGACAGAGTCTTGCTCTGTCGCCCAGGCTGGAGTGCAATGGCACAGTCTCAGCTCACTGCAACCTTGCGATTCTCCTGTCTCAGCCTCCCGAGTAGCTGGGATTACAGGCATCCGCCATCATGCCCAGCTAATTTTTGTATTTTTAGTAGATATGATGTTTCACCATGTTGGCCAGGCTGGTCTGAAACTCCTAACAGTTGATCTGCCCGCCGTGGCGTCCCAAAGTGCTGGGATTACAAGCGTGACCTACCGCACCTGGCCCTTTTTCTCCTTTTCATTAAGGATCAGTTAGAACTGCTGGCTTCATTCCTAGTTGTGTCTCTGACTTATGGTACCCTCCCTTTCTTTTTGCAATTTAACCCCTTGTTAAAACAAAGATAGTCACGCTTATCTTTCTGGGTAATTATAAGAATTCCTGAGCCGGGCAAGGTGGCTCACACCTGTAATCCTAGCTCTTTGGGTGGCTGAGGCGGGCAGATCACCTAAGGTCAGGATTTCAAGACCAGCCTGGCCAACAAGGTGAAGCCCTGTCTCTACTAAAAATACAAAAATTAGCTGGGCATGGTGGCACATGCCTGTAGTCCCAGCTACTCAGGAGGCTGAGGCAGAAGAATCATTTGAACCCAGGAAACAGAGGTTATAGTGAGCTGAGATGGTGCCACTGGACTCCAGCCTGGGTGACAGAGTGAGACTCTGTCTAAAACAAACAAACAAAACAAAGCAAAACAAAATTCCTGAAAAATTCTAGTAATGCACCTTGTAATAGGAACATGTTGGGGAAATATAATTAAAAATAAAATCTCCTGCCAACTCCGGAGAGATAATTCTTTCCACAAATGCAG